TCTGTCTACAGGCAGTGGACGCAAAGGAAGGGGGATTTAGGGTTCGTGCTCCAGGCTGGTGGGGCCCTGGCTCCCCTCTAGCTTGGTCCCTGACTCACTTGGCCTTCAGATCAGCCACTTCCCATCTCTTAGGATATCAATTTTTCTGACTTGCTTTGTCCTGATTGGTTAAGAAAGAGGCCTCCAAGTTCTTGAATGACAGTCTCTTCCCTTCGCATGCCTGACCCATCACAGATAAGAGCAAGGAGCCCTGAGAAGCCAAGCTCGTCCCTGGCACTGAGAACGGTCTGCAGGCTGCTGCTGCAGGCTGCCCTGTGCCCAAACTCCCAGCCTGCCAACTCTGGCATTCTGCTTCCCTAAGTAGTCCTGGCGTCGGGTGGTCAGACCCTGAGGCTCAGTGACCTCTGCATGACCATGTGATCCCTGGCTTTGTGGGGGCTCAGGGCCCTTTCCTGTAGGGTCATCTGGCACATGGACATGCCTGTGTACCCTTCTTTCGTATGACCGAGAGAAGGGTTCGGTTTTTCCTTCTCTCAGGCAGGATGGGAGACTCTGCCTCGCATGTCTCTAAAACAGGAGAAAGACCAGCTTCCCAGGGGGGCCTCCATCGGAACAGAAGTCAGCCGCTTGCTCTGTGTCTGCGCCTGTCCCTCTTTCCCCAGATGGAGGGGAAGAGAGGAGAGAGGCACAGAAGACAGGTGCAGCCGGGGGGGTGAGGGAGAGCCTGGAGGCGCAGGATGGAAGATGGAGGTGGTGGTGAAACCGCTTTCCTCCTCCCTGTGGTCGGCAGCGATTCATCCACAGGCGCCTTTTTCCACTGAAATGTGAGCGTGGCCAGGGTGAGCGCTGCCCTCGCGGCCGGCCGTGGTGCCTCTGGTGTGCGCCTGTGTGTGCTGCTGCCGCTGTCATCACAGATGCACCCCAGCTGTCACTCCCCGCTCCACTCTGGCTCGCTGCTCGCGCACACGCGTGCGCTCTCCTCCCTCGCCCCTTTCTTCCCTCTCTCCTCTCTCTCTCTCCCTCCATCCCTCTCTTTCCTTCTCAGTTTGTGACTGACCCAGCAGCCCCGTCCCCCGTCTGCCACAAGCAGTCCACCTCCTGGTGCTGTGTGCTGCGTGCCAGCCGCTGCTCCCGCTGAGTGGAGACTCTGGCACCAGTGCCCACTGCGCTCTGCCTGCCGGTGGTGTCTGGATTTCTATAGGAATCCCAGGAGGGTCTTACTGGAGGGTTGAGAGCCACCTGATTGAAGGCGTTTGCAGTCAGAGTAAAGACGGGTGAGTACCGAGTGGCTGGTAGGAAGGAATGGCCTCTCCTTGTGTCCCTGTCTCTTCCTAGCAGCTGCCGCAGCATGAACCCCTGAGCTGATGAGTCTTATTATAGCCCGGCTGGCGGAAGACAGAGTGCTGCTATTCACCTCTGCGTGGGCGTCGGTGGTGCAGGGGGAAGCAGCAGGCCATCCAGCGGCTCACACCCTACGCGGCTGCAGCTGCCAAGGGCCTGGCCCCTGCCTCCCTCGGGCCATGGTGAGCTGTGGCGGGGCTAGAGGAACCGGGACCCAGGTGAGGGGAGCCTCCAGGGACAGGTGACAGTTGTGGCCTGTGACCTCACTCTGCTCACCTCGGAGAGATGACCTCAGTTTCTCCACCCATAACTCAAGGAATGCCCAGATGGGAGACCAGGTTGCCATGAAAACATCTGAGTGATCAACATACTCGGGAGGCAACAAGAAGGCAGATGAGGCTGGGTAGGCCCATGGGTGCACCCCCAGCTTTGCGGCACTGTGCCCGACCCTCGGGCTCCTGGAAAGCCGAAGCCTGCCCCGCCCCCATCCCAGGGGCTTGAAGGCTTCCTGGCTCCTCTTCTTCCCCCACCCAGGGAATCATAACTGAGAGGAACAGGAGAGGGCATGAGGAGTGTAAAGAGACACCCGGGCCCTCTCCCTAACCCCTGGGCTGGAACGGGGCTCCCGCGCCTGCCTGTGCTCAGTGCTCCTCCCTCCCTCAGGACTGACAGGCGGCGCACCCAGGGGCTCCTCTCTCCCCAGAGCGACAGGGCCCGGAGAGCCGTGGGCCTCACCATGCTGGCGCCGGGCAGCAGCCCTGGGCAGAGGGGCAGGCTCGCCCTGCAGTGGAGGCAAGTCTCCTGTGAGTACACCCCTGGCCTCGGAGGGGGGTGCCTTTCTTTCCCCCGTCTGTCCCTCCCACCAAGGGATCACCTGCTGGATCGCCCTGTATGCTGTGGAGGCCCTCCCCACCTGCCCTTTCTCCTGCAAGTGTGACAGCCGCAGCCTGGAGGTGGACTGCAGTGGCCTTGGCCTCACCACGGTGCCCCCAGACGTGCCCGCAGCCACCCGAACCCTCTTGCTCTTGAACAATAAGCTGAGTGCCCTGCCAAGCTGGGCTTTCGCCAACCTCTCCAGCCTGCAGCGGTTGGACCTGTCCAACAACTTCCTGGACCGGCTGCCCCGCTCCATTTTCGGGGACCTGACGAATCTGACTGAGCTTCAGCTGCGCAATAACAGCATCAGGACCCTGGACAGGGACCTGCTGCGGCACTCGCCGCTGCTCCGCCACCTGGACCTGTCCATCAACGGCCTGGCCCAGTTGCCCCCTGGTCTTTTCGACGGGCTCCTGGCTCTGCGCTCCCTCTCGCTTCGCTCCAACCGTCTGCAGAATCTGGACCGGCTGACATTTGAACCCCTAGCAAACCTGCAGCTGCTGCAGGTCGGGGATAACCCCTGGGAGTGTGACTGTAACCTGCGTGAGTTCAAACACTGGATGGAGTGGTTCTCCTACCGAGGTGAGCGCAGCCGGCCCTGCTGGGGCCCGAGGGGTCAGCCCCTCTTTTTCTCTTCTGCATGTAGGGGGACGCTTGGACCAGCTTGCCTGCACCCTGCCCAAGGAGCTGAGGGGGAAGGACATGCGGATGGTCCCCATGGAGATGTTCAACTACTGCTCCCAGCTGGAGGACGAGAATAGCTCAGCTGGGCTGGATATTCCTGGGCCACCCTGCACCAAGGCCAGTCCAGAGCCTGCTAAGCCCAAGCCCGGGGCTGAGCCGGAGCCGGAGCCCAGCACAGCCTGCCCACAGAAGCAGAGGCACCGGCCGGCGAGCGTGAGGCGAGCCATGGGCACGGTGATCATTGCAGGGGTCGTGTGCGGCGTCGTCTGCATCATGATGGTGGTGGCCGCTGCCTATGGCTGCATCTACGCCTCCCTCATGGCCAAGTACCACCGGGAGCTCAAAAAGCGCCAGCCCCTGATGGGGGACCCCGAGGGCGAGCACGAGGACCAGAAGCAGATCTCTTCTGTGGCCTGAGCGCCCATCCCCACCCGGCCAGGTAGGAAGGGCGGGGAGAGCACACGGCATTGCTCAGCCACAGCTCCCACCTTGACCCGGCGCTGGCCACTGCCTCCCCGAGTCCACCCTCCTCCCCGCCCTCCAGCAGACAAGCCACACCGGGTTCTCTCCCTGCACTTTCGAGGCTCCCTGAAAGCCACCGTGCTGGGGGCTCCTGCTGATGCTCCTGTCTGGGCCAGTAAATCTTTGGAACATGTGGGGGATCTCCCTAAGCTCTGGCCACAGCAAAGCAAGGAGGTGTGTGCAAGAGGAGGCTTCCGGACTGGGCATTCCCCTGTCGCCCTTCCTGCCCTGGGGTGGCCATAGCTGGTGACTCTTCCTACCTTGCTGGTCCCACCTCACCTGCATTGAGGGGACGGGGAGGGAGGGATCTGAGGGATGAAGGTAGATTTCTGAGACTCTCTCCTAAGCCAGAAAGACGTTCTTAACACCCCTGCAGTGTGAAAGCTGGTCCAGCTCTACAACTGTTGGTACCAATGTGCAAACACACCAGCCCTGCCATCTGGACCCAGCACTCAGAAACACCATACACCCCTGGCCGACGCCATCATGCCCCTGGATCTGCTATAGGCCACACTGACCACATGCTCCTGGATTCGCTAATTCACTCACACACCCATTGCATCACCAGTGCGGTCACATGGATTGAAAGAATTAATACACACACACACACACACACACTCACACGGTCACACGGAGACCGAGGCTATGAGCGCTCGAACAGCAGAGACATGCTCTTCCCCAGGGGTCTCCCTGAGACCACAGAGCCTCTCGCGTGCTCACTGCAATCTTCTCAAGTCAACAGCAGGAAGGAACTCAACCAGTAACACCAGGATCCTTTGAGATCCTCTAAAGTGGGCCAAAGTGGTGCCCCTGGAGGAGCCCTCCTGTCACCATGGTAACCCTCTCACACCTCTCCTGCTGGGCTTTCCCGGGATACCACCCAGGGGCCTGGAGCGGCTGCATGTGTGCATGGCGGCCTCCTGAGGACCCAGCCACACACCACTGGTGTTGCCTCGGTCCTGCCCACGCATCTCACAGCACCAGGCCCTGTGGGGCCCCCACTGATTCCTCCACAGCCTGCAGCCTGGCACCGTGACTCTGTGCCTCTCGCCCTCCATCTTCAGTACTCCTGGCCTGTGACTTCAGGGCTGGGACTTGGTGGTGCTTTGCCATTGGTGGCACCCTCTGGGGAAAGCAGGTGGCAGGCAGAGAACACGGTGGCTCCCCTGAGGCTCATTGCCTGCCAGCTTATTGCAGACAGAGCCCAGGAGCAGGAGCGGGTGGCCACGTGCTGCCCAGAGGCTCCCAGGATGGGGCCTCTGTTCCCGGGCTTTGTCTGCTCAGTGTGGCTCCCTAGAGCACCCAGCCGGGGCCAAACCAGAGAGTGGGTGGGGAGCCTGTCTGGGACAGAGCCACCTGCTGCCAAGGCAGTGCAAGTTTTCCAGGTTACCTGTCCCCCTCCCTAGCTCTGCCCCTCCTCAGAGTGTGAAGATGGTGGGTACCTAGGTGTCATGCTCACAGGCTCAGGAGGCATCAGGCTCGTCCCTGGCTCTGGGATGGAATCTCGATGGGGGCTCAGGAAGAGGCCAGCAAGAACCCTGAAGCCAAGGGTCTGAGCAGAGGGAGTTGGCAGGCCTAGCTCCTGTGCCCCACTCCGACCCTCCCTGCTCATGCGGCAGTGGGTGGGTGAGGTGGGCTGGGGGCCTGGAGGAGTGCCTTTGAGGAGGTCAGTCCTGGCAGGTGGACAGAGGACGCCTGGCATGGGCTGCTTACTGGGACCCCAGGCGGCCCTGGCCATGGCCACAGTCTTCCTTCTTTTGGCGTGTGGGCTGGTACCAGATCTGGGGATTTTCTAAAGGGACTGGGGGGAGGGGAGGGCATTGTCAATGGTGGTATCTTTAGCCTGAGACAGAAGATTTTTAAAGGCAAAATTATATTTCTGGTTTGTTGTTTCAGAAGACCAATAAAGACTGTATTTTCCTATGTACTTCCTGGTTTCATTGGGTGGGAAGGGGACCT